CCTGGACTCACCAAGGCCCTTTGCACGTCCTACTCGCTTGGTCCCATAGACACTCATCCGGCACAGGCTTGTGCCAGGCACTCAGCCAGGAGGCAGGAATGACATGGCCCCGCTTTCATGGCATTCCCACTCCAGGGGGAGACGTGATAAACAATAAACAAGACAGTCTCTGACAGTGTTAGGGTGGTAAAGAAAATAAAGGTGATGTGATCAGGAGTGGGGGGAGGGGAGCGCTCTGTTGGAGTCTGGCAAGGTGACGAAAGAACGAGGCGAGTAGCAGTCTGGGGTCAAGAGTTTCAAGCAGAGGGAATAGCAAAATGCAGAGGCTTGAATGGGAGAGTTTGGCGGCTAAGGAACAGGAGGGGCCGGGCGGCTCAGTGGTTAAGTGTAGGGTGAGTGGTTTGAGATGGGCCTGGGGTCAGGGTGAGGGGTTTGGGTTTTGTTCCATTGCCATGGGAGCCACTGGAGGCTTTAAGCACGAGAGTGACATCATCCAAGTTATGCTTTTAAAGATCACGCGGGCAGCTGAGCCCCTCCCTCTCGCTCACCACTAAATCCCCAGGGCCTAGCACTGCTGGCCCACAGTGGGTGTTCAATATCTATGTGTTCAATGAATGGATGTCCCCGACTTTGCTGTGTGACCTAGAGGTAGTGACTTCTTTCTCTAGATCTCTCAGTTTTTTCACCCAAAAGACGGGCAATGGGGATTTCACGCCGGAATGGGTGGGTGGCACAGGATTTAGGTTACTCGCCTCCCCAGGCGGCCCTAGCGACCCGAGTCCCCACGCCGAGGGCGGAAAATGGGGGTGCTCCCTTCGAGGGACCCCAGCCAATGTCCGGCGGCCCCGCCCCAGCCGGACCGAGGTCTGAAGGATGCTGCAGCCGTGGGGGCGGGACCCGCAGGCGATCGCCAGCGCCTCCCGCGTGGATTGGATGCAGCCGCAGTCGGCGCCATGCTATTGGTCGGCCGCGAGGTAGGGGCGGGGCCTGATTCCTGCAGCGGGGCGGCGGGGAATGCGGCCAAAGCCCGGGAAGCTGCTGCGGGGGCGATGGCTGCGCCGAGCCCGGGGCCCCGCGAGGTAGGTGCGGACCCGAGAGAGGACAGGAGAGGCACAGGCTGTGTCCTGTGCCTCCTCCCACCAGGTCCTGGCCCCCTCCCCTGAGGCTGGATGCAGAGCAGTCACCTCCAGCCGGCGGGGGCTTCTCTGGCGCCTCCGAGACAAGCAGTCTCGCCTGGGCCTGTTTGAGATCAGCCCGGGGCATGAACTGCATGGGATGACGTGCATGATGCAGGCAGGGCTGTGGGCTGCCACCCAGGTCTCCATGGACCACCCACCCACGGTGAGTGGCCCATCTGTCCCACGAATCTCCACGTTGCCCTGAGCTCCTCTACCTCTCCCTGCAGGGGCCGCCCTCCCGGGACGATTTCTCGGAGGTCCTAACCCAGGTTCACGAGGTAGGAGGCCCAGACTCCCGTGTGGGAGGGACACACTCCAGAGGAGGCTCTTCCTCCCCTGCAGGGCTTCGAGCTGGGCACGCTGGCCGGCCCCGCCTTTGCCTGGCTGCGCCGCTCCCTGGGCCTGGCGGAGGAGGACTATCAGGCTGCCCTGGGCCCCGGCGGCCCCTACCTGCAGTTCCTCAGCACCTCCAAGAGCAAGGCCAGCTTCTTCCTGTCGTGAGCTTGCGGCAGGGGTGGGGCAGGGGTGGCTGGGCAGTGACCTCTTTCTCTTGCCCCCCAGCCACGACCAGCGCTTCTTCCTGAAGACCCAGGGGCGCCGAGAGGTGCAGGCTCTGCTCGCCCACCTGCCCCGCTACGTGCAGCACCTGCAGCGGCACCCGCACTCGCTGCTGGCGCGGTTGCTGGGTACTTGGCTGGGGGCGGGGCTCGGTGGGGGCGGATCCTCATCCGGCGCCCTCTCCCCTTCCAGGAGTGCACAGTCTGCGGGTGGACCGGGGAAAGAAGGTGGGTGAAGCCGAGGCGAGGTGGCTGGGCGGCGGCCTCCCTCACTCCCTGTCCCGGCCCCCAGACGTACTTCATCGTCATGCAGAGCGTCTTCTACCCCGCCGGCCGCATCTCCGAGAGGTGAGTGGCCTAAGCAGGTTTGGGCCCCCATCTATGTAAAGCTGAATTCTGTCCCCCCACCCAGGTATGACATCAAAGGCTGCGAGGTGAGCCGCTGGGTGGATCCCGCCCCTGAGGGCAGCCCCCTTGTTCTGGTGCTGAAGGACCTCAACTTTCAGGGCAAGACCATCAACCTGGGTGAGCCACGGGGGTGGCCACTGCCTGTTCCTCAGGGCCCCAGCGGAGCTGGTTCCTCCGCCAGATGGAACTGGATACCACCTTCCTCCGGGAGCTCAACGTGCTGGATTACAGCCTCCTGATAGCCTTCCAACGTCTCCACGAGGATGAGAGGGGCCCGGGCAGCAGCCTCATCTTCCGCACGGCCAGGTGAGCCTCCCACAGGGGCAACAGCGAGATTGAGGTGGTGAGAGTAAGGGAAAGACAGACATGGGGGCATGGGAGTGCACCGGGAGCAGTGCAGCCAAAGACATGAAGGCTGGAAAGTGCAGAGTTTGTGTGTGTGTGTGCGTGTGCGCGCGTGTGTGCATATGTGTGAGTGCATGCATGCGTGTGTGTGCGTGCATGTGTGTGGGTGTGCATGTGTGCGTGTGTGTGTGTGTAGAGGGGAGGGCTGGAGAAGCCTGGCTGGTAGGGCAGGAGGGGCACAGGTGGACTGCAGCAGGGGACAGAACAGATGAAGTCCAGTTGGAGAAGAGCTTTGGTGACTATTTGAAGAATCTGCCCATTTTCCAGTGGGGCTGTGGAACCACTGAAGGTTTCAGAGCAGAGAAAAAGACCTATTTAATTTTTAACATTTTTGCTTTTTTTTTTTTTTTTTGAGATGGAGTTTCGCCCTGTCACCCAGGCTGGAATGCAGTGGTGCCCTCTCGGCTCACTGCAACCTCTGCCTCCCCGATTCAAGCGATTCTCCTGCCTCATCCTCCTGAGTAGCTGGGATTACAGGCATCCCCACCATGCCTGGCTAATTTTTTTTTTTTTTTTTGAGATGGAGTCTTACTCTGTAGCCCAGGCTGGAGTACAGTGGCGCGATCTTGGCTCACTACAACCTCCGCCTCTCGGGTTCAAGCAGTTCTTCCTGCCTCAGCCTCCTGAGTAGCTGGGATTACAGGCACACACCAGCATGCCCGGCTAATTTTTGTATTTTTATTAGAGACGGGGTTTCATCAAGTTGGCCACGCTGGTCTTGAACTCCTGACCTCAAGTGATCCACCCGCCTCGGCCTCCCAAAGTGCTGGGAGGCCCAGCATCCGGCCAATTTTCGTATTTTTAGTGGAGATGGGGTTTCGCCATGTTGACCAGGCTGGTCTTGAACTCCTGACCAAGAGATTTGTCTGTCTCTGCCTCCCAAAGTGTTGGGATTACAGGCGTGAGCCACCGCGCCCAGCCTAATTTTTGCTTTAGAAAGGGTCCTTGCCCTTTTTAGCTGGTCATTCCACTTCCAGGACGCTGACGTCATCATCATTGGCACCGTCTTCCTGTCTTCATCTCAGTAGTGGTAACTGTCATTCCTTCATGCTGACTGGGAGCCTCCCTGGGAGGGTAGACTCATCCCCATTTGAGAAATGTGAGAACTGAGGCTCGGGAAGCAGACACAAGGTTGCAGAATGACTTCTGAGGACTCATGTTAGTACTTGGCCAGCTACTTCCATTTCAGTTCCCTCAGGCCCACCCCTGTGGTCGAACAGAATTACATAGGAGCTAAGACAGGCACTCCATTGATCCAGTGGGTGGACAAGGGGAGTGAAAGAGGAGGTCCAGCCGCCACCCCTCCTGTCCCCTGCCTCGTTCCTACCCCTCAGAGGAAGAACTTGGTATGGGTGAGACTTGGGTAGAATTTGGAGTCACTGGCCTTTGGCTGGGCTGGACACGTCCTGACCGGATGGTGGCAAGCCTGCCATGGGGCACGGAGCCTCCCACACCTGCCCATCCAAGTGAGGTCAGCTTTTCCCTTGCCCTCTCCCCCTAGCTGGTACTTAGGCCACCGCTGTCATTCAGTCAGTGAGTCCTGGTTTGCATGGAATTGTTGTGACATTGAAATATTTTCATGTTGGCTGTCCCAGCCCCACCCCAACCCAGTTCCCAGCCCCTACTGAGAACGCCCCCATCCCACATCTCCCCATCATCCAGGTAGCCCACAGGGTACCAGCATTCTGTTCAGACTCTCAGACCACTGAGCTCTGATTGGCCAGCGCCGGGCAGGGCTTTTTTCTCATTGGTCTATTTACCCCGAGACCCAGACAGGACAGGATTAAAGCCCTTCAATGACGCCTGAGGACAAAGTTAGGGAATTGAACCTGCTTCTGCTGGGACTGGGCGCCCTGCCAAAGGTACCTTCTGGTATGGAAGACATTTTGAGGCAAAACCATAGACACACCATCTGCAAACTGGGGTTGCTGGATTTTGTTCACAAAACTTCTGCTTCACAACCCTGAGACTTCTGGGGTTGGATGACTCCAAAGAGAAATTTAGGAAATAGACTTACCTGAAGTCATGTGGCACCAAGGTGCAGATTCCAGGGTCTGTGTGACGCAAAAGCTATAGACCAGTGCTACCCAGTAGAAATATAATTCAAGCCATACATGTAATTTAAAATTTTCTAGTAGCCTCATTTTAAAAAGTAAAAACAGGTGAAATACTATAATTCATTTACTCAATACATCCAAAATGTTCATTTCATTGAATCAACGTAAAAATGAGTAAGATATTTTACATCCTTTTTTTCTTTTCTTTCTTTTCTTTTCTTTTTTCTTTTTCTTTTTTCTTTTTTTTTTTTTTTTTGAGACAGAGTCTCGCTCTGTTGCCCAGGCTGGAGTACAATGGCAAGATATTGGCTCACTGCAACCCTCCGCCTCCCGGGTTCAAGCGATTCTCCTGCCTCAGCCTCCTGAGCAGCTGGGATTACAGGCGTCCGCCACCACACCTGGCTAGTTAATTTTTTCATTTTAGTAGAGATGGGGTTTCGCCATGTCATGGTCTCCGACTTCTGACCTCAGGTGATCCACCCGCCTCGGCCTCCCAAAGTGCTGGGATTACAGGCGTGAGCCACTGCGCCCAGCCTTACATCCTTTTTTTCATCCTGTCTTTGAAATTGAGTATGTATTGTACACGTATAGCACATCTCAACTAGGAATAGCCACATTCAAGGCTCAGTGGCCACCTGTGGCCAATGTCTACTGAACAGTGCACCTCTAGCCCAACACTTTCACTTTTCTCAGTCTACCTGACTTCACAAACCTGGGCACACAGGAGGTGTGGGAATGAGCTGGTGGAGGGGTGGGCAGCCTGGCCAGGCTTGCAGAGCCGACTGGCTGGGGCTTCCTGGAGGAGCTGGCAGCTTCACCCTCCTGTCGGCCCCCAGGTCTGTGCAAGGGGCACAGAGCCCGGAAGAGTCGAGAGCCCAAAACCGCCGGCTGCTGCCCGACGCCCCCAACGCCCTACACATCCTGGACGGGCCCGAGCAGCGCTATTTCCTGGGCGTCGTGGATCTCGCCACAGTCTACGGGCTCCGCAAGCGGCTGGAGCACCTGTGGAAGACACTGCGCTACCCAGGCCGGACCTTCTCCACTGTCAGCCCGGCTCGCTACGCCCGTCGCCTCTGCCAGTGGGTGGAGGCGCACACGGAGTGACGGGCGCCCGGCCCCACTCTCCGGATCTGGACGATGGGCTCACGCCAGGAACGCCGGTTCCCCCGGGCCCGGGCATCTCGCCTGCGCTTCCTCCTGATGGTCGCCAGAGGGCAGCATCCCCTAACTAATACCGTAACCGCGCAGTCCCGTTTGACGGTGGTGCCGTGCCCAGCATCGTGCCAAGGACTCCCCTACTTTAGCTCATTTAATCCTCAAAAAATGCTATTATTCTCTTTTTACAGACCATGAAATGGAGGCTCAGGGGGTGAAGGGACTGATCAAGATCATTCAGCAATAAATGCTGGAACCAGGACTCAACCATGGCTTTTGGATTCCGGAGCCTGTATTCTTAACCACCAGCTCCTGCAGCTTGGTCCTCATGATCTGGGCAAGGGGGGAGGCTGAAGGCTGCAGCCCTCTTGTCATCCAGATGGGGAAACTGAGGCCCAGAGACTTTAAGGGGCGTAAGCACGGGTAAGTGGCAAGGTCGGCCCTGAGTACCCAGGCCTCCCGGCCCCCTGCTCCTGGCCTGATACTCTAGGGATGCAGGTGGGAGAAGCAGGGGTCCTGGGGGCTGCCTGGAGCTCTGGGAGGCATTCTGAACGGGGTCTACTACTGATCTCAGGTGAGCTCTGCCCTCCTCTGAAAGTCACTTTTCTCATCAGTTAAATGGGGGCAAGGGTCCGTGGTCCGACCAAGGTCTTGGCTTCACAGACATCACCAGGAGCCTGCATGCCCCTGATCACTCCTTCTCCTTCCTCCAGGAAACTCCAGCCTGGCCTCTGACCCCAGTTCAATCCGACCATGCCCAAGCCCAAGCGGGCCTTTCCTCCAGAACTGCTCCGGGGCCTGGCTGTGTGACTGGAGCAAGGTGCTAAACCTCTCTGTGCCTCGCTGGTCTAATCTGTAAAATGAAGGAATGGAAACAGACCTCATTAACTCATTAAATATTTGTTGAGCACCTGCCATGTGACAGGCCCTCTGCTGGTAATGGGGAC